GAATATTGTTCTTCAACATTTTAAATATATATATTTTAATCAAATGATGCAAGGAAAATAGATAAAATTGGAAAGACATATAAAGTTGTTTCATCCATTGTATGTAATATTTTTCTCTTCACTAAGGAATACAAAAAAATTACCATTCTTGGATTCAAGGTCTATAAGCAACAATTAACAGATTTCTATATATTAACAAAAACAAATAGAAGATGTAATAGAAACAATAATCCATACACTAGAGCAACGAAATATAAAATACCTATAAACATTTCAATTTTATAATGACTTTGACAGAAAATATATACAGGCGTTTTAAGGGATAGAAAACATACTAAAGAACATACAAATAGAATTAGAATTATGTAGGGAACTTTAAGATGTTAAAAATGCCAATTCTACCCAAACATATCTTGCTTTGATGATGGAGCAGAAGGAAGAGTGAAGAGAAACCATGGAAGAGGAATGATATTAGCCTGGAACACCCTGACTGCCATTCTCTAGCTCTGAGACGTCAATTTACTTCTGCCCTCAGTTTCACATGTAAAACATACGACAATATAATTAAATATATTATATAATAATATATACATGTGTCTAATAGGGGTATCTGGCATACACAATGGTTGTAAGTATTATGTTAATTTACAAACCTTTTTTTTTTAAACATAGTGCCAGTTACACAGAAAGCACTTAGTGTGTTTCACCTCATCATGTGAGAGAGAGGGGGAAGTTTCAGAAAGTTCACCCTAATCTACAAGGAAGGAGGCGTAATTATCTTTGTAGTATTTTCAAGAAAAGGAAGCTAATTCGGCTTCATGTCCTAGGAGAGGAGACAGAAGGAAATACAAACTTTTAAAATTAAAGACAAGGGAATGGATTCCCCAAGGGCTGAAAATTTAAGTTTTTGTCTTTTCATTTATTTTTCAATAACCATAAAGATTCCAACTGTACGTTAGGTGCTTTTTTTTCTTATTATGGAAACATAAAACCTGTAAGATATTTATATATTTTTGCCTTTCCAGGAAACCACAATCTCACTGAAAATATACACTATTCAGGTAAGTACTAAGAGGTAAGTTAACCAAGCGCAACCAAATTAATACGCTGGTTTTGTGGTACTAGGTAAAAAGCATACACATCATGGCAAGGGAGAATTCGACCTTCAACTCCGACTTCATCCTCCTGGGAATCTTCAATCACAGCCCCACCCACACCTTCCTCTTCTTTCTGGTCCTGGCCATCTTTTCAGTGGCCTTCATGGGAAACTCTGTCATGGTTCTCCTCATCTACCTGGACACCCAGCTCCACACCCCCATGTACCTCCTCCTCAGCCAACTGTCCCTCATGGACCTCATGCTCATCTGCACCACCGTACCCAAGATGGCCTTCAACTACCTGTCTGGCAGCAAGTCCATTTCTATGGCTGGTTGTGCCACACAAATTTTCTTCTATACATCACTGCTTGGCTCTGAGTGCTTTCTTTTGGCTGTTATGGCTTATGACCGCTACACTGCCATTTGCCACCCTCTAAGATACACCAATCTCATGAGCCCTAAAATTTGTGGACTTATGACTGCCTTTTCCTGGATCCTGGGCTCTACGGATGGAATTATTGATGTTGTAGCAACATTTTCCTTCTCCTACTGTGGGTCTCGGGAAATAGCCCACTTCTTCTGTGACTTCCCCTCCCTACTAATCCTCTCATGCAGTGACACATCAATATTTGAAAAGATTCTTTTCATCTGCTGTATAGTAATGATTGTTTTCCCTGTTGCAATCATCATTGCTTCCTATGCTCGAGTTATCCTGGCTGTCATTCACATGGGATCTGGAGAGGGTCGTCGCAAAGCTTTTACTACTTGTTCCTCTCACCTCTTGGTGGTGGGAATGTACTATGGAGCAGCTTTGTTCATGTACATACGGCCCACATCTGATCGCTCCCCAACACAGGACAAGATGGTGTCTGTATTCTACACCATCCTCACTCCCATGTTGAATCCCCTCATCTACAGCCTCCGCAACAAGGAGGTGACCAGAGCATTCATGAAGATCTTAGGAAAGGGCAAGTCTGGAGAGTGAGTTACCTAATAAACTTCATGTTTTGCTGTGTGCTAAATCCTTTTTTTAAATGGTCCTATTTTTCCATTAAGCCTTGAAAATGGGATTCATTGTGTACATAAATCTGCAATGACATATTTATGTGCACCTATATAATTTATTTCAGATAAACTATTATAACTATTTATTATTTTATATTCATTTCTGCTATGACCACAATGTAAGTCATTTCCAATAAGAATATTAAAGTTTTAAAAATTATTTTTAATTTCCATAGGTTTTTGGAGAACAGGTAGTGTTTGGTTTTATGAATAAGTTCTTTAGTGATGATTTCTGAGATTTTGGTGCACCCATCACCCAAGCAGTATTCACTGTACCCAATGTGTAGTCTTTTATCACTTGTCATTCCCCGTATTTCCCTCATGTCCCCAAAGTCCAGTGTATCATTCTTATGACTTTTTGTCTCATAGTTTAGTTTCAACATATGAATGTGAACGTATGATGTTTGGTTTTTCATTCCTGAGTTACTTTACTTAGAATAATAGTCTCTAATTCCATCCCAGTTGCTGTGAATGCCATTATTTTGTATTTTTTATGACTGAGTAGTATTCCATGGTATGTGTGTATATAGATATATATATATATACGTATATATATACACACACACATATATATATATAACCTTTTCTTTATCCACTCGTTGATTGATGGGCATTTGGACTGGTTCCATATTTTTGCAATTGCAAATTGTGCTGCTTTATACATGCATGTGCAGGTATCTTTTTTGTATAATAACTTCTTTTCCTCTGTGTAGTTAGTAGTGGTATTGCTAGATCAAAAGGTAGATCCACTTTTAGTTCTTTAAGGAATGTTCACACTGTTTTTTACAGTGGTTGAACTAGTTTGCATTCCCACCAGCAGTGTAAAAGTTCCCTTTTGACCGCATCCACACCAGCATCTATTATTGTTTGATTGATTATGGCCATTCTTGCAGAAGTGAGGTGGTATTGCATTGTGGTTTTGATTTGCATTTCCCTGATAATTAGTGATGTCAAGCATTTTTCTAGATGCTTGTTGGCTATTTATATATATTTATATATCTCCTTTTGAGAATTGTCTATTCATGTCCTAGGCCCACTTTTTGATGGGATCATTTGTTTTCTTCTTGCTGATTTGTTTGAGTTCTTTGTAGATTCTGGAAATTAATCCCTTCTCAGATGTATAAATTGTGAAGATTTTCTCCCACTCTATGGGTTGTCTATTTACTCTGCTGACCGTTCCTTTTGCAGTGCAAAAGGTCTTTAGTTTAATTAGTTCCCAGCTATTTATCTTTGTTTTTATTGCATTAGTTTTTGGGTTCTTGCTCATGAAACCCTTGCCTAAGCCAATGTCTACAAGGATTTCTCTGATGTTATCTTCTGGAATCTTTATGTTTTCAGTACTTAGATTTAAGGTTTTTATCCATCTTGAGTTGATTTTTGTATAAGGTGAGCGATGAGGATCCAGTTTCATTCTTCTACATGTGGCCTGTCAGTTAGCCCAGCACCATTTGTTGAATATGGTGTTCTTTCCCCCACTTCATGTTTTTGTTTGTGTTGTTGAAGATCAGATGGCTGTAAGTATTTTGGTTTATTTCTGGGTTCTCTATTCTGTTTTGTCTGTCTATGTCTCTATTTTTATCCAGTACCATGCTGTTTTGGTGACTATGGCTTTATAGTATAATTTGAAGTTGGGTATGTGGTGCCTCCAGATTTGTTCTTTTTGCTTATTCTTGCTATGGCTATGCAGGACTTTTTTATTCCATATGAATTTTAGGATTGTTCTTTCTAGTTCTGTTAAGAAGGATGGTGATATTTTAGTGGGAATTGCATTGAATTTGTAAATTGCTTTTGGCAGCATGGTCATTTTTACAATATTGTTTCTACCCATCCATGAGTATGGGATGTATTTCCATTTATTTGTGTTGTCAATGATTTTTTTCAGCAGTGTTTTGTATTTTTCCTTGTAGAAGTCTTTCACATCCTTGGTTAGGTATACTCCTTAATATTTTGTGTTGTTGTTGTTATATTATTTGCTTCTGTCATGAAAGGGTTGAGTTCTTGATTTGATTCTCAGCTGGTTGCCATTAGTATATAGCAGAGCTACTGATTTGTGTACATTAATTGTGTGTCCTGAAACTGTTGAATTTATTTACCAGTTCTAGGAGCTTTTTAGATGAGCCGTTAGGGTTTTCTATGTATTCCATCGTATCATCAGCAAACAGCGACAGTTTTCCTTTCTCTTTACCATTTTGGATGTCCTTTATTTCTTTCTCTTGTCTGATTGCTCTAGCTAGGACTTTCAGTATTATCTTGAACAGACATGGTGAAAGTGGACATCCTTGTCTTGTTCCAGTTCTCAGGGGGAATGCTTTCCAATTTTCCCCTTTCAGTATAATGTTTGCTGTGGATTTCTCATAGAAGGCTTTGATTACCTTAACGTCACCTCTATGTCCCTTCGTGTTGATTTTGCTTAGAATTTTAATTGTAAAGGGATGTGGGATTTCATCAAATGCTTTTTCTCTGTCTATTGAGATGATCATGTGATTTTTGTTTTTAATTCTGTTTATGTGGTGTATCATATTTATTGACTTATGTATCTTAAACCATCCCTACATCCCTGGTATGAAACTCACTTAATTATGGGTGGATTAGCTTTTCGATATGCTGTGGGATTCAGTTCTCTAGTATTATGTTGAGGATTTTTGCATCTATGTTCATCAGGGATATTGGTCTGTAGTCTGTAGTTTTCTTTTTTTGTTATGTCTTTCACTGGTTTTGGTATTAGGGTGACAGTGGCTCCACAGAATGATTTACAAAGGATTCCCTCTTTATCCTTTGGAATAGTGTCAATAGGATTGGTATTAATTCTTCTTTGAATGTCTGATAGAATTCAGCTGTGAATCTGTCTGGTCCTGGACTTTTTTTTGGCAATTTTTTTCATTACAATTTCAGTCATGCTGCTTGTTACTGGTCTGATCAGAGATTCTATATCTTCCTTTTTTAATCCAGGAGGGTTGTATAGTTCCAGGAATTTGGTTATCTCTTCCAGGTTTTTTAGTTTATCTGCACAAAGGTGTTCATAGTAGCCTTGATTAATCATTTGTATTTCTATGGAATCAATTGTAATATCTCCCTTTTCATTTCTAATTGTGTTTATTTGCATCTTCTCTATTCTTTTTTGGTTAATCTTGCTAATGGTCTATCAACTTTATTCGTCTTTTTAAAGAACTAGCTTTTTGTTTCATTTATCTTTTGTATTTTTTTTGTTTCAATTTCATTTAGTTCTGCTCTGATCTTCATTATTTCTTTTCTTCTTCTGGGTTTGGGTTTGGATTGTTCTTGTTTCTCCTGTTCTGTGAGGTGCGACCTAAGATTATCTCTTTGTGCTGTCTCAGACTTTTTGATGTAGGCATCTAATGGAATGAACTTTCCTCTTAGCACTGCTTTTGCTGTATCCCAGAAGTTTTGCTAGGTTTTGTCACTATTATCATCCAGTTCAAAGAATTTTTAAATTTCCCTCTTGATTGCAATGTTGTCCCAATAATCATCCAGGAGCAGGTTATTTAATTTCCATGTATTTGCAAGGTTTTGAGGGTTCCTTTTGGAGTTGATTTTCAATTTTATTCTACTGTGGTCTGAGACAGTACTTGATATAATTTTGATTTTCTTAAATTCACTGAGACTTGTTTTTTGGCCTATCATATGGTCTATCTTGGAGAATGTTCTGTGTACTGATGAATAGAATATATACTCTGCAGTTGCTTAGTAGAATGTTCTGTAAATATCTGTTAATCCCATTTCTTGTAGCATATAGTTTAAGTGCATTGTTTCTTTTTTTACTTTCTGTCTTAAAGACCTGTCTAGTGCTCTCAGTGGAGTATTGAAGTCCCCCACTATTATTGCATTGTCATCTATCTCCTTTCTTAGGTCTAGTAGTAATTGTTTTATAAATTTGAGAGTTCCACTGTTATGTGCAAATATATTTTGGATTGTAATATTTTCCTGTTAGACTAGCCCTTTTATCATTACAAAATGTCCCTCTTTGTCTTTTTTTAACTGCTCTTGCTTTAAAGTTTGTTTTTTTCTAATATAAGAATATCTATTCCTGCTTGCTTTTGGTGTCAATTTGCATGGAATATGTTCTTTCACCCCTTTAACTTAAGTTTATGTGAGTCCTTATGTGTTTGGTGAGTTTCCTGAAGATGCACAAACTTGGTTGGTGAATTCTTATCCATTCTGCCATTCTGTATTTTTTAAGTGGAACATTTAGGCCACTAACATCAATGTCGGAATTGAGATGTGAGGTACTATTCTATACATCGTGCTATTTGTTACCTGAATATCTGAAGTTTTTTTGTTTGTTTTCATTATGTTATTGTTATATAGGTCCTGTAATATTTATGCTTTAAGGAGGCTCTATTTGGTGTATTCCAAGAATTTGTTTCAAGGTTTAGAGCTCCTTTCAGCAGTTCTTGTTGTGCAGGCTTGATAGTGTTGAATTCTCTCAGCATTTGTTTGTCTGAAAAAGATGGTGCCTTTCCTTCATTTCTGAAGCATAGCTTCGCTGGATACAAAATTCTTAGCTAATAATTATTTTATTTAAGGAGGCTGATGATAGGGCGCCAATCCCTTCTAGCTTGTAGGGCTTCTGCTAATAAATCTGCTAATAAATCTGCTATCAATGTGATAGGTTTTTCTTTACAGGTTACCTGATGCTTTTCTCTCACGGCTGACATTTTTTCCTTTGCCTTGACTTTAGATAACTTGTTATGTACCTAGGGAATGATCTTTTTGTCATGAATTTCCCAGGTGTTCTTTGAGCTTCTTGAGTTTGGATGTTTAGATCCAGCAAGGCTGGTAGTAATTTTCCTCTATTATTCCTTCAAATATATTTTCCAGACTTTTAGATTTCTCTTCTTCCTCAAGAACACCAATTATTCTTAGGTCCGGACATTTGACATAGTATCAAACTTCTTGGAGGCTTTGTTTTTAGGTTTTTTTTCTTGTCTTGAATGAACTGGGTTAATTTGAAAGCCTTGTCTTCAAGCTCCGAGGTTCTTTCTTCTGCTCGTTGGATTTTATTGGTGAGAATTTCCAGTGCATTTCACATTTCTCTAAGTGTGTCCTTGATTTTTAGAAGTTGTGAGTGTTTTTATTTATGCTGTTTATTTCACTGAAGAATTTTTCTTTTATTTTCTGTATCATGATTTTTATTTCTTTACATTAGACTTCACTTTTCTTTGGTGCCTCTTTGATTAGCTTAATAATTGGCAATACTTTTTCTGGCAATTCAGAGATTTCCTCTTCGTTTGGATCCATTGGTGGTGAACTGGTGTGATCTTTTGGGGGTATTACAGAACCTTGTTTTATCATATTACAGAATTTTTTTTTCTGGTTCCTTCTTATTTGGGTAGACTATGTCAGAGGGAAGACCTGGGATTCAAGTTCTGCTGTTCAGTGTCTTTTGTCCCACTGAGTGCTCCCTCGATGTGGTGTTCTCATTCCCCTAGGAATGAGGCTTCCTGAGAGCCAAACTGTAGTGGCTGTCTAGCCACACAGTGGAGCTACCAGGTTCCATACTGGTACTTGGGAGTGTCTGCAAAGATCCTGTAATATGATCTGTCTTCAGGTCTTGCAGCCATGGATACCAGTTCCTGCTCCAGTCGATGTAGCAGGGGAGTGAAAGGAACTCTGCTAGGGTCTTTGGTTGTGTTTTTGTTTATTGTGCTGCTTGTTTTGTTGGCCTTCAGCCAGGAGGTAGTGCTTTCCAGAGTGCATCAGCGGCCCTTAGGGAGGATGCAAACTTGCCCTAGGGACACCTGGTCAAGTATTCAGGTTTCTCAGGTGATGGGTGAGGCCATAGAGGTAACAAGAGATTATGACGTTTGTCTTCAGCTACCAAGGTGGATAGAGAAAGACCACCAGGTCAGGGTAGGGATGGCTGTGTCTGAGTTCAGCCTCTTCTTGGGTGGGGCTTGCTGCTGCTGCTGCTGTGGCAGATGGGGGTGTGGTTTCCAGTCCATTGGAGTTATATTCCTAGGGAGATTATGGCTGCCTCTGCTGCAACACATAGGTCACCAGAAAAGTGGGAGAAAGCCGGCAGTCACCAGCTTCACTCAGCATCCACACAGCCCACAGTCCTAAAGGCCAGTCGTGCTCCCACCGTGCCCACACAACAGCACCAAGTCTATTTCCAGGCAGCTGGTGACCAGGGCTGAGAATTTGCCCCAGACCATGAGCCTCTCTGTTGAGAAAGCAAACAGACTCACAGGTTTTCATTGTCTCAGGGAGCCTGCAGTGGTGATCCAGTTCCTTCAAAGGATCTGTGGATTCTCTCAGCTTTCCTGGTATGTTACTGCAGTAGTTCTTGGCACAAAATTTCACAATGTGAGTTTCCATACGGTATTCTGTGTCAGGCCTCTGAGCCCAAGTTAAGCCATCATATCCCTTGTGACCTGCACGTATACATCCAGATGGCCTGAAGCAACTGAAGATCCACAAAAGAAGTGAAAATAGCCTTAACTGATGACATTCCACCATTGTGATTTGTTTCTGCCCCACCCTAACTGATCAGTGTACTTTGTAATGTCCCCCACCCTTAAGAAGGTTCTTTGTAATCTCCCCCACCCTTAAGAAGGTTCTTTGTAATCTCCCCAACTCTTAAGAAGGTTCTTTGTAATTCTCCCCACCCTTGAGAGTGTACTTTGTGAGATCCACCACCTGCCCCCAAAACATTGCTCCTAACTCCACTGCCTATCCCAAAACCTGTAAGAACTAATGATAATCCCACCACACTTTGCTGATTCTCTTTTCGGACTCAGCCCACCTGCACCCAGGTGAAATAAACAGCCTTGTTGCTCACACAAAGCCTGTTTGGTGGTCTCTTCACATGGACACTTGAGACACTCTGTCCATCTGAGTGGGAGCTGCAAGCTAGTCCTGCCTCCTATCCACCATCTTAATCCTAGTCAGGACATTAAAGTTTTCTGTTTATTCAGTATCATAAATGTTGAAGTATGCACCAAGGTAGCAAACAAATCTTCTTTTCCCAGGGTATAAACTCAAAATTTTATTGAGACTCTTGAAACTCACTTTGGAGTAAAAGTTAATACACTGGACTTTTACATTTTTAGTCTGTATTTTATAGTCATTTTTATTTTGGGGGGACTCTTGGAGATGCTGCTGTGACTTCAACCCAGGTGACATCTTAACATTTGATCTCTAATTACTTCCATCACAAAAAGTTAACTTTTATTATGGGATCCCAGATCCAAATTTCTTTCAAGTTGTTAAAATTCATCTAAGCTTCACACACTGATCCAACAGAGAAATTGTTTCATTATTTAAATTCTCAGTGGATAGATAATTTACATGTGCCCCTAAACTGCACAATGATACTTAAACATTTTATTAATAATTACAGGACTTATATTGAAATTTAGAATATAAGTAAATGTTTCTGAATTTTCAAATGTAAGTATATTTTTACATAATAGTAATTTTTTTTTTTTTTTAATTACAGAGTCTCGCTCTGGGGCCCAGGCTGGAGTGCGGTGGTGCGATCTTGGCTCACTGCAACCTCCTCCTTCCGGGTTCAAGCAATTCTCCCTGCCTCAGCCTCCCAAGTAGCTGAGACTACAGGGGCCTGCTAATCTCTCAGGGCCCATGCGAAATCTATCTCAATCAAAAGTGCATTATTCTTAGAAGCAGATATTACAAAATTTAATTTCCTAATTTGGCCAAGTGGCATGGGCTGAGCTAATTTTTGTATTTTTCAGTAGAGATGGGGTTTTGCCATAAAATAAAATTGTAATAACTCTATTGCTGTCACATTCCCTATAAGGAAAATCATTTAATCTTAGTTGCACAGGCTTTATTTATATTATTGATTCACAAGAGAATCAAATTTTTCTAAAATTGGTCAATTGTTTTAGCATTTCTGCTCTTTGAATAGGATTAGAGTTTATGGAACAATGTAAAATCCTATAATATATTTCCAGTCTTTGAAGTCCTTTTAAAGAAAATCATGTCCAGCATATAGATTAAGTGGTCAAATAGATATTTCCACAGTGGCTCAAAGTAATACATAAAGAGAATAACATTTAGACTTTATTACATGACTACAGTACATGTGCCTTACCTTGAAATAAATAGTGAAACTGTACATGAAACAAGAAGTATACTAATAGCCATCAAATATTTTAAATATTAATTCATAATGCTATACATTAATGACTCTAGAATATGCATCACAACCATTTATATATTAGGTAGAAAGAAAGAAAGAAAATATTCAATAATCCTTATCTTTTTAACAATTAAGCAAAATGCATAATTAATTATAGTTATCTTAAATCACTTGGCCAAATAAGGAAAATAAATTTTGTAAAACCTGCTTCTAAATATAATGTACTTTTTATTAAGATAGATTCATTTATATCCACAGATCTATGGTTATACTGAAGTATAGATAATTTAATTCAGGCCAAAAACTGATTTTTAAAAACTCATATGGTTTCTAAATTATCCAAATTATTTTCTAACTTAGTTTTTTTTTCTTTTTCTTGGTCTGGTATTAAAGAAGCATTTTCCAAAAGTTATTGTTTTATAATTTTAAACATAATTTTTTTCTAAGTTAATTGAAATTACTGATAAGGAAAATGAATAAAGACACTATTTAAATTTATGCTGGCTATGAAAAACAGAAACCAGGCTCCTGTCTTTGTTTCCAGTCTCACCTACTTTCAGCAGACAGGACAATATTTATTCTACAGAGTGTTGTTTTACAACATCCTATGTGAACTCATTTCTCTTTTGAACTCACTGTTACTAATAATTTAACATGTTTTTACATCATTTTGTTTTATTCATATTATAAAGGATTATATATCTGTTGTGGGTGTGAATTATCTAGTATACATTTTGATATTT